GATCTTGAGAGAACACATCAATCATCCAACGCTATGATCCTATCATATCCCAAACACTTCATGTGCTGACCTGGTCTGGAAATGAAGCACAGATGAGCCTCTCCCATGTGTCAGGAACCACTGACCCCACAACCACTGTGACCAGTGGGATTTGTGACAACAAGCTGCAAAGGAAGAAACTGAGGCTCAGAGATGGTTCATTACCGCCCGAGGTCACGTAGGCAGTGAATGATAACCAGTCTCTGAATAAATATCAGCTTCCTCCCCCACTCCCCAAATCAAAGCTCAAATATAAGTCATTGTTCCCAAAACGTTGAACAGGGATTAAGGTGCAGAGGGACGGCCAAGGATGCAATGGGCACCGAGGAGGCAGGAAAGACTCAGAGGTTTGTTCCCAGGGACGTCAGGGGTGGACGCTGTAGCCAAAAAAAAAGGGGGGGGAAGTAAAAAAAAAGGGGGGGATTACTATTGATTAGAAAGAAAACCTATAGTCCAGGGCCACAAAGAGGGTCATGACTTCCTCTCTTTATTCCCTGCATTTCTCCTCTGTTCTCACTGCCACACACAGCTCAGCCTGGGCTGCACAGCCAGGTGTCAGGTGCGTCTCTGCTGATCTGAGTCCACCCTGCAGCATGGACCTGCATCTTCCCTGAAGGATCTCCAGGGCTGGAGGGACGACTGCCATGGTAAGGACCCCACAACGCTGAACTGATGGATGGGCTGAAGGAGGGAGGGAGACCTTGAGGGAGGCTGTGAGAGGGAGGAGGTCGCCCTCACCTGAAAGGGGTGACTCAGGAAAGCATTGGTTCTTTTTCCTGCTGCATCCCAGGTCTTAGTGAGATGAAGACAAGGCAGACAGACAGTGGCTGGGGGTCAGGAAAGACCCCATTTCTGTCTGAAATGTCTATAGAGGAGTTGGGCCCACCCCCACCTCAGCCCTACAGGAAAGACAGCCAGGCTCCTGGGAGGGCAGTTCCACTTCCTGTGTGGCTGCAGATGACAAAACCCCATGAGAAGAAGGACCGAGCCTCCAAGTGTCCACACCCTGTGTGTCCTCTGTCCTGCCAGCACCGAGGGCTCATCCATCCACAGAGCAGTGCAGTGGGAGGAGACGCCATGACCCCCATCCTCACGGTCCTGATCTGTCTCGGTGAGATTTGAAGAGGGAGGGAGCTTCTAACCGGGCAAATTCCTCATAGGGAACTCTCTTCCAGGGCTGAGCCTGGACCCCAGGACCCACGTGCAGGCAGGTGAGTCTGTCCCTAGCTGTCCCAAGTCCCTCGACTTAGAATCTGAACTCTGATTTCCTTCCAGGGCCCCTCCCCAAGCCCACCCTCTGGGCTGAGCCAGGCTCTGTGATCACCCAAGGGAGTCCTGTGACCCTCAGGTGTCAGGGGAGCCTGGAGACGCAGGAGTACCATCTATATAGAGAAAAGAAAACAGCACTCTGGATTACACGGATCCCACAGGAGCTTGTGAAGAAGGGCCAGTTCCCCATCCTATCCATCACCTGGGAACATGCAGGGCGGTATTGCTGTATCTATGGCAGCCACACTGCAGGCCTCTCAGAGAGCAGTGACCCCCTGGAGCTGGTGGTGACAGGTGAGCTGACACTCAGGGATCCCAGCCCCAGGCCCATTTAACACGGTGCCTCCTTCTCTCCTAGGAGCCTACAGCAAACCCACCCTCTCAGCTCTGCCCAGCCCTGTGGTGACCTCAGGAGGGAATGTGACCATCCAGTGTGACTCACAGGTGGCATTTGATGGCTTCATTCTGTGTAAGGAAGGAGAAGATGAACACCCACAATGCCTGAACTCCCATTCCCATGCCCGTGGGTCATCCCGGGCCATCTTCTCCGTGGGCCCCGTGAGCCCAAGTCGCAGGTGGTCGTACAGGTGCTATGGTTATGACTCGCGCGCTCCCTATGTGTGGTCTCTACCCAGTGATCTCCTGGGGCTCCTGGTCCCAGGTGAGAAATTCACAGCATTGCCTGGGGTTCCCGGCTCCTGGAAACCATGAGCACCTTTTCCCAGGTGTTTCTAAGAAGCCATCACTCTCAGTGCAGCCGGGTCCTGTCGTGGCCCCTGGGGAGAAGCTGACCTTCCAGTGTGGCTCTGATGCCGGCTACGACAGATTTGTTCTGTACAAGGAGTGGGGACGTGACTTCCTCCAGCGCCCTGGCCGGCAGCCCCAGGCTGGGCTCTCCCAGGCCAACTTCACCCTGGGCCCTGTGAGCCGCTCCTACGGGGGCCAGTACACATGCTCCGGTGCATACAACCTCTCCTCCGAGTGGTCGGCCCCCAGCGACCCCCTGGACATCCTGATCACAGGTGAGGAGCCCAGCGGGTTCAGTCAGGGACCCGGCAGCCCCTCACCCATCCTTCTTCTCTCCAGGACAGATCCGTGCCAGACCCTTCCTCTCCGTGCGGCCGGGCCCCACAGTGGCCTCAGGAGAGAACGTGACCCTGCTGTGTCAGTCACAGGGAGGGATGCACACTTTCCTTTTGACCAAGGAGGGGGCAGCTGATTCCCCGCTGCGTCTAAAATCAAAGCGCCAATCTCATAAGTACCAGGCTGAATTCCCCATGAGTCCTGTGACCTCGGCCCACGCGGGGACCTACAGGTGCTACGGCTCACTCAGCTCCAACCCCTACCTGCTGACTCACCCCAGTGACCCCCTGGAGCTCGTGGTCTCAGGTGAGGGCCCTGACCCTGTCCTCTCTGAGCTCATATGTCTCTTCTCCTCTGTTTTGATTCTCAGGAGCAGCTGAGACCCTCAGCCCACCACAAAACAAGTCCGACTCCAAGGCTGGTGAGTGAGGAGATGCTTGCCGTGATGACGCTGGGCACAGAGGGTCAGGTCCTGTCAAGAGGAGCTGGGTGTCCTGGGTGGACATTTGAAGAATTATATTCATTCCAACTTGAAGAATTATTCAACACCTTTAACAATGTATATGTGAAGTACTTTATTCTTTCATATTTTAAAAATAAAAGATAATTATCCATGAGAAAGCTACTCGTTTGAGTATATTCATTGTATTTCA